GGCCTGGAGCAGGGTCCAAGCCCTATGGGAATCCTGCAACATAGAAAAGACCAAAACTTGGGTCCAGGCTGGCCTTGGGCCCAGCATGGGATCTAGGACTCTGCTTTTCTGTTTATAAAAGGTGGGATTGTCCTACATCTTCCTGAAGCCCTTTTCTGGATAGGATGTCTCATGAATCTGTGATTCTAGCTACAACTTTTTTCTTTTTTTGAGATGGAGCCTCACCTTGTCATCCAGGCTGGAGGCCAGTGGCCTGATATTGGCTCACTGCACCCTCCGCCTCCTGAGTTCAAGTGATTGGCTTGCCTCAGCCCAGCCTGTAGTTGAGATTACAGGCACCTGCCACCACACTAGGCTAATTTTTGTATTTTTAGTAGAGACGAGGTTTCACCATGTTGGCCAGGCTGGTCTCGAACTCCTGACCTCAGGTGATCCGCCCACCTCGGCCTCCCAATCTAGCTACAACTTCTCACCCCAACTGACCCTTCCGCCCCTCCCAAAGCTTCTTACCTGGAAGAGACAGCGGGGCAGGTGGGGGCTGGAGGTTAAAGGGGAAGGAGGAGAATCCTGGGAAGCTCTGGTCAGTTTCTCACGGGAACGCAGCGCTTTGATCCAAAGAGCCCTGCACAAGGATCGGAAGACTCGCATTTGTCTGGCTTAACTTTCTCCAGCCTCAGTTTCCACTTCTGAATGGGACCATCGAGGGCAGTGTGGCGAGGATTCACCAACATCGTCCAGGTGAAATTGGCAGACACAGAATGGGCGCTCCGAAAGCATTCGCGGACCCGAAGAAGGTTTGGTTTCAAAGGTTCTAAGGTGTGTAGCGGGGGCCTGGGCGCGAGGTCTGGCTTTCGGGGTGTTAGGCTCCAGGGACCTCCTGCGGAGCTCGCACCCTAGCTCTGCCGCCACTGCCGCCTCCTCGGCCCCGGACCGCCGAGGGTTAACAAAAAAGCCCCACGCCCCCTTTGACGGCTTAGAGCCCACCTCGCCGAATTTGAAAAGGCGGCCCCGGAGAGGCGTGGGCGCCCCCCACACATTTCCAGCTCGCACCCGGGCTCCGACCGCTCGCCCCGCTCCTCTCGCTGTGCTCCCGGCCGGTGCCGCGGGTTCGGTCCGGGCGCCGGTGCGCTCCTGCCGGTCCTCGTGCCCGGGACTCCGGGTCCCCGCGGGCTGCTGCGCACGATGAAGCTGGCCCTGCTCCTGCCCTGGGCGTGTTGCTGCCTCTGCGGGTCGGCGCTGGCCACCGGCTTCCTCTATCCCTTCTCGGCCGCAGCTCTGCAGCAGCACGGCTACCCCGAGCCCGGCGCCGGCTCCCCTGGCAGCGGCTACGCGAGCCGCCGGTGAGTAGCTCGGGGCCGAGGGGCCGGGGGGTCAGGGCTCATGTGACTGTTGCTCTCTCCACAGGCACTGGTGCCATCACACAGTGACACGGACGGTGTCCTGCCAGGTGCAGAATGGCTCGGAGACGGTGGTCCAGCGCGTGTACCAGAGCTGCCGGTGGCCGGGGCCCTGCGCCAACCTCGTAAGGTAAAGGCCGCTGGGCTAGGCTGCTCTGCCCTCTCATGCCCCCCTGACGCTGTCTGTGTGTTAGTTACAGGACTCTGATCAGACCCACCTACAGAGTGTCCTACCGCACGGTGACGGTGCTGGAGTGGAGATGCTGCCCTGGCTTCACCGGGAGCAACTGTGATGAGGGTAAGTTGGCAGGCACTTGGGCTGCAGGGGGCCTGCTCTCATATAAGTTCCTCTTCTCTTTCAGAATGCATGAACTGCACCCGGCTCAGTGACATGAGTGAGCGACTGACCACACTGGAGGCCAAGGTCAGTCGGGCTGGGGAGTCTGGGCCTGGGGATGGGACCTGACTCTCTATCTCCTTTGGCCCAGGTCCTCCTGCTAGAAGCAGCAGAACGGCCCTCCAGCCCGGACAACGACCTGCCAGCCCCCGAGAGCACTCCGCCGACCTGGAATGAGGACTTCCTCCCCGACGCCATCCCTCTTGCTCACCCTGTGCCACGACAGAGAAGGCCCACGGGCCCAGCCGGTGAGTGAGGGCTGCAGAGAGGACAGGCTGGGTGTTCTGATGCCCTGTCTCCTTCTCTCCCCAGGGCCCCCGGGGCAGACAGGACCACCAGGGCCTGCAGGCCCCCCCGGGTCTAAAGGTGACCGAGGCCAGACAGGAGAGAAGGGTCCAGCGGGGCCGCCTGGTAAGAAAACCCCCCACATATGTGATGTTGTCTGCCACAGTGACTGTTCTTTTCCTCATTGCAGGGCTCCTGGGGCCTCCAGGGCCCCGTGGGCTTCCTGGAGAGATGGGGCGCCCCGGCCCCCCAGGACCACCCGGCCCAGCAGGCAACCCAGGCCCCTCACCAAACAGCCCCCAGGGCGCCCTCTACTCCCTGCAGCCGCCTACAGACAAAGACAGTGAGTAATGCCCCTGGGGGGCCAAGGGAGGGCCAGACCCCTGGCCGCTCCGCTCTTCCCACAGATGGAGACTCAAGGCTGGCCTCTGCCATCGTGGACACAGTGCTGGCAGGTGTCCCAGGACCCCGGGGTCCCCCTGGTCCACCAGGTAAGTGAATGGTGGGCTGGCCTGCATTGAGGCCCCAGGTGACCATCTGTGACTCTGCCCACAGGTCCCCCTGGGCCTCGAGGTCCCCCAGGACCCCCAGGAACACCTGGATCCCAGGTAAGGACTTTGCCATTTTAGGTAGGGTGTGGAGGCCTCACACGCTTCCTTTGGTTTTCTGCAGGGCCTGGCTGGAGAGCGAGGCACAGTGGGGCCGTCCGTAAGTGTGGGCTGTGCAGATGGGCCTGGGCCTTCCAGTGTTGACTGTGTGACTTGCTTCTTAGGGTGAACCTGGCGTGAAGGGGGAAGAAGGAGAGAAAGCCGCCACTGCAGAGGTAACCATGGCTGCCCTTCACGTTCCCTCCCGGGCCCTGACCCTGCCTGTTTCCTCCCCGCCAGGGCGAGGGGGTGCAGCAGCTGAGAGAGGCCCTGAAGATCCTGGCAGAGCGAGTCCTCATCCTGGAGCACATGATTGGGATCCACGGTGAGCAGTGACCAGGATCAGCGGGCTGGGAAACCTCGAGTCCACCCTCCTGCTCTCCTTCCAGATCCCCTGGCCTCCCCAGAGGGAGGTTCTGGCCAGGATGCTGCCCTGAGAGCCAACCTCAAGATGAAGAGGGGTGGCGCCCAACCCGATGGGGTCCTTGCTGCCCTGCTTGGGCCCGACCCTGGACAGAAGAGCGTGGACCAGGCCAGCAGCAGGAAGTGAGAGCCCACTGCTCCAGGACACCCTGTCCTGGCTAGAGACCCAGCCCCAGAGGCCTGAGCCGCCGCTGTTTCCTAAAGATGCCCCCAGGGGAACTGGGCTCCAGGCATGGATGATTGTGAGGACATGGGGGGCTTTGGGGACAGATAATGTCTCCAGGGGCAGGGTCTGGAGGGGCCAACACCCTCATCAGAGCCCTCCTCTGGCCTGTCCCCTCCCCTACCCCCACTCCCGGCTGGAGACGGGGTCTGGGTGGGCTGGGTGCTGGGAATGAGAATAATCCTAATACCCATCATTTATTGAGTCCCTGCTGTAACTGGCCCTGTCCAGGGAACTTTCGTTACGTTGTCTCATTATTTAACCCTTAGGAGGTAAGCTTATTATCCCCACTTCACAAGGGGACCGAGGCTCAGACGGTAGAAATAACCCTCTCTTGGCCACCAGATCACGGGTGGCAGGGGCAGGATTTGAACCCAGGACCCTCAGTTCCTGAAGCCATGTTCTCTCGACCCTGCCAGCTTCCCCTCTTCGAGAGAAAACTCAGACAGGGAGGGCGCAGGGCCAGAACGGCTCCTTAAGGCAGGCAGGGCTGCGGGGAGGCTGGGCCAGCCAGCCTGAGGGGGTAGGCAGGGTCCTGCAGGGCCTGGGGCTTCCCTTCCTCATCCCCCTTCCCCACTGGCTGGGGGAGCAGCCTGGACTGCAGCTCTCAGAGGCCAGGGAGACCCTGAATAAATCACTGCCAGCCATACGGACTTGAGGACCTTGAGAGAGAAGCATTGGGGGTGCAAGTGTCCACCAAACCAGATAGGCATCCCTGGCCACTGCCTCCCAGTCTTGCTGAGCCCACCCGCTCTCTCTGGGTCCATCCCATCCCTGAGCCAGGGGAGGCAGCATTTCATGGGCATGTCTATCAGAGGTGGGACTTGCAGCCTCTGCCCCACGAGTTTGTCTCTCAGTGGACTCTATAGGTTTGCTACTTTTGCATGACACAGCAAGCCCAGTGTCCCCTTTGCAAGCTGCAGAGAGGGAAACAGAGTCCCAGGCCTGCTGGGAAGAGATGCTCCTGCCTCCCACCTTCCAGAGTTGGGGGCCTGGCAGGCTCCATGGCAGGCACCAGGTCCCTAGCAGCCCAGAACAGCTCTGACTGGAGCCCTCAAGGCCTCTGGGGCCAGGGTCTCCGTGATCAGCTCAGCCCTGGTGTTCCTCTCTTGCTGGGCTGGGACCTGGGACACAGCCACGGCAGCAAACTCAGAGAATTGAAGGTGCTGGCGCCACCCTGGGGCACTCTGTCTTCACAGCAGGAGTGACTGTCTCCAGTGCTCTTGGTACTCCTGTTTGGCTGTGGCCTGGTCCCTCTGGGCCCTGGGATCTTCTTCTGGCCCTTGAGGCAGGTCTGGAGAGGCAGTCTCTGTCTTCATGGAGGGGTGGTCAGAGGCGGGCGGGACCACCAGCCTGTAGCGTTATTATTATATGTGACAATAAAGGTGCTCTCCCCACTGTGGGTCTGTTTGTGTGGTGACAGCTCTGCA